CCCGGGAGCAGGGAAGGCGAGGCAGTTTAGGCTGGGTCAGTTTGTCCCTGCCATCAGAGTCTGTTGGTCCTGGAAAAAGAGGGCCTTATTTTATTTATTTATTTTTCTTTGAGACAGTGTCTTGCTCTGTCGCCCAGGCTGGAGTGCAGTGGCTCGATCTCAGCTCACTGCAACCTCCGCCTCCAAGGCTCAAGCGATCGTTCCGCCTCAGCCTCCAGAGTAGCTGGGACCACAGGGACCACAGGCGCCCGCCACGACGCTGGCATTGATTGATTGATTGATTGATTGAGAGAGAGGTAGCCTCCCTGTGTTGCCCAGGCTGGTCTTGAACTGCTGGGCTCAAGCAATCCTCCTGCCTTGGACTCCCAAAATACTGGGATTACAGGCGTGAGCCACCGTGCCTGGCTAATTTTCTTCCTTTCTTTTTTTTCCTGCGAGACGGTGGGCGGGGGTATCTCCCTAAGTTGCCCAGGCTGGTCTTGAACTCCTGGGCTCAAGCGATCCTCCCGCCTCAGCCTCCCAAAGGGCTGGGATTACAGGCATGAGCCACCGCTTCCTGCCAAAAGAGGGCTTTAGGGCACCCCCAGAACCTGAGATCTCCCTCATCTGTCATCTTTAAAGAGAAGGAAGTCGACTCCCAGTCGAGCCATAGTCCATTTGTCCCGGGCACGGTGACTCCGGGGTGGCCAGGACCAAATGTGTCTCCTTCTGGCTTTTGCACCGCACCAACTAATCCGCGGCAGGCCGCACAGCTGCCCTGGCCTTCGCGGAGGACTAAGGCGAGGGCGGTGTACGCTGCTCCGGAGTCCCACCGCGGGAGTTGAGGCAGCGGATTCCGAGGGCAGGGTGGGGCGGAATCGGGAGGGATGCGGACCCGGTGGAACGCACTGCGCAGACGGCGCCGGCGCCCGCACACAGCTGTTGACTAGTCTTCCAGCTCTCCCCTGGAAGTCGTCCAGGCGCCGGTCTCTTTTTTCTGCCTTTTTGTTTCCCTCCCCGCGAGTCGGCGCGACGGTGAATTTCCGTTTCCGGCGGTGTGGAAGCGGACCTGAGGAGTCGCAATTGTGAACAGGTTCGGTGCTGCGGCTGGGGTAGGCGGCAGTGGGGTCCCTGGCTCTGGGGCACCATATACAACTCTCCCTGCCTTTCCTGCAGGCTCAGCGATATGAGGCAGCATCGACAATTTATGGACCGCACGCATTATCTGCTTACATTCAGCTCTTCAGAAACCTTGCTAAGGCTATTGCTACGGTAATCAAATATTGTTTGTGCGTGCGTGCGTGTATACCACTGAACAAGTTTACTTGATTTAAAGGAACTTCACTTGTGGAAATCTTCCCTTTGGATGCAGTTGTTTATGAAGCTGCAACTGTGATGTCAGAAGGTTAGTCAACAAACAAGATAAAGAGCTTAAAAGTGCACTCCTTAACAAATGCTCTCTGTTCCAGGACATGGTAGCCAACCTGAGCAGAGGTCCAGAACCTCCCTTTTTCAAACAATTAATAGTTCCATTAATTCCTAGTATTGTGGATAGAGCACCAAAAGGCAGAACTTTCGGGGATGTCCTGCAGCCAGCAAAACCTGAATACAGAGTGGTAAGACTCATGAGCAGACCTTGGAATCCTTTTTAGAAATCATTAAATGAATTTTTACTTTCAGGGGGAAGTTGCTGAAGTTATATTTGTAGGTGCTAACCCGAAGAATTCAGTACAAAACCAGGTAGGTATCAATGATTTTCTTTTACAAATGTAGTACCTGATCAGGTTTATTAATTGCATTTCAGACCCATCAGACCTTCCTCACTGTGGAGAAATATGAGGCTACTTCAACATCGTGGCAGATAGTGTGTAATGATGCCTCCTGGGAGACTCGGTGAGCACATTTATTGAATATTTTTGTCTTTCGTTTTGCTTGCTTGTTTGTTTTTTATCAACAGTTTTTATTGGCACAAGGGACTCCTGGGTCTGAGTAATGCAACAGTGGAATGGCATATTCCAGACACTGCCCAGCCTGGAATCTACAGAATAAGATATTTTGGACACAATCGGAAGCAGGACATTCTGAAGCCTGCTGTCATACTTTCATTTGAAGGCACTTCCCCGGCTTTTGAAGTTGTAACTATTTAGTGAAAAGTTGATAGATCATTTAAAGAACAGCTTTACTCTCTACACATTATATAAGTGATTTCAAATGAATGTGAACTAGTGAACTACCATGTTGACTTCTATAATCGTCCCTGTTTGGGGACAGATAGTTTACTGCTAATGGGGTGGAGGGGTGTGTGTGTGTGTGTGTGTGTGTGTGTGTGTGTGTGTGTGTGTGTATGTGAGAGAGAGAGAGAGAGAGAGAGGTTTGTCCCATATATCTTGTTCCAGCAGCCATATATCTTGTGGTCTACAGCCTAAAGCATGATTTCCCTTGAAGTCTTGGGGTTGTTTAAAGGAGAGTCCCTTCAATATAAAACCTCTGAAATATTAGTGAGAATGGCTCACTAATGTGAACAATGTTTAAATTATTTATTTATATATAGAATTACTGAATATTAGTACTGGGAAAATTTATAGAAATCATCTAGTCTTACCCTTCATCTTACATATAAGAAAAATGGTCTTTTCTTCTAATCACATTTACAAAATATGATATAAACCTTGACCATGAATGTATGAGCCTAATTAGAGAAACAGAAAATCAGCATGTCAGTTTTCCTTCATTCAAAATAACATAGTCTTTCTAAGCAGTCATTCTGGAGTTAACATGCCTAGTTCAGAGCCGCTGTGGATGCTCAAATCATTTCTGGAATTGCCTTCAGGACACAATTATGAGAAAGTCAGACTTCCAATATTTTGATCATGCCTTGTGTCTTCCTAAGTGTCCTTATCCCACTGGATTGTGTCTCTTACTCCCAAGACTTATTCCAAATGATTTTTTGACTCTTTTCATTAATCAAATTCACCCCAAACCAGAAAGTTTTGCCATTAGCGTAGATATTAAAAATATTACTGGCTGGGAAAGCACTCCTCAAAGCAGAGGTTCTAAATTAATTTATCTGTTCTTTTACCATTTGCTCACTCACTCACTCATGGACCCATTCAATCATAGAATATTTAAGATTTATATGCCCAGAATTATAATAGTGCCTAGGCCTTGATAATTAGTGAATTTGTACTTGGGGTGAATGTGTAAGTGTCAAAAGGTAACTATTATGAAGGAGAAAATAATCGATTTAATATGTAAATTCTGGGGAGGCATTTAAAAAATCAGTAATCTTCAAGTTATATCTTGTGTATCATCTGTGTTGGATACTCTAATTTGGGGGGAAAGAGGCTCCAGACAGTTTGCTAAATACTATTTTGAAAGTTATTTTTGGGCATTGTAAAATACCTTGCTTCATACCCCAAAGAATAAGATATGACAATCTGACATCGATTGTCTGAAAGTACTAATTGCATTTAAAATTCTTTAAGTTAACTACAACCTCCCAGACTGCAAAGCAAATTTCCAAACCCCAGGTCATACTTTTGTATGTATGTAAAAGCTTTAGCATTTTAGGGAAAAAAATCAATCTGTATTTCAAAAATAAACTTTGAGGTTTGAAAATAATAACAATATTCATAATGGTAGTATTAACATCTATTATGTATAACTTAATCTCAACATAATTTATTGAATTAGAATGAACCTGGAACACTTTTTGATGAATTGGTATCCTAGAGGCTGTTTCCTTGGGCCTTAACTGCTGGAGGATTAGGTAATCAGGGATTCCAAGTGTTGTGATCTTTTTTCTGATGACGCCACAGTCTTCAGTGTAAAAGTTCAGAAGCCTAAAAGAACAAGTGATCCTGAAAGTAGCTGATTCCAGACAAGAAAATTATATTAGAACTCATGATATGGTTTTTTAAAGTATTTGTTATTACTCAGAAGGGTTCATGAATCAGTTTCCACTACCTCTATTCCTTCTATTGAAGCTTTCCTCAAATCTACTTGTGATTCCTGATAGCTCACTGGCAACTGTACCAAGGTGGCCACTGTATCATCTACTGATCCTTCTGCACCTAGCACTCTTGGCTCCAGATAACGCACAGAAACCTATTTTCTCACCAGCTGTCATTTCTTCTAGGGCATGCAGTTCTATGTTCACAGTTCATGTGTAAAAATAAAACCAAATTCCTGGATTATCAATATCAGTTCTTTACCTGTGCATAAAAGAATATCATGAAGTAATTGAACTTATCTGTTGATATAAAAACACAGATCCAATTCGTGTCTGTGGATGCTGCAAGGACTGGCTCACTGGAGCCAAACCATGTGGCGGAAACTCCTGAAATTGGTGGAAAAAGTGGAATATGGCAGATTGGGTAGGTAGGAGAACAATTTTGGAGATTTTGTTTCTCATGTTAAAGTGTCTGCATTTTATTTGCTGTACCCTGCCTACTCTGGTTTTAAGGATTTTTTGACTTCTTCGAAAAGCACTGAATAATCTCTTTGCCGGGTCTAGATTTTTTGATGAGTACTGTGTAAAATTGTCAATATTCAATGGATTATTTAATAATAAATTAAGAATTACACTCATAAAAGTATTGTCTAATGAAAGGTAATGTAGACAAACGAACACTTTTTTAAAAAAAGAGGTGGAACAAAAGGTGGTAGATTACATGTAAATTAGGTTGGAAAGTGATACAAATGACTTGTAAATAACCACTGAAGCACAAGGGAACCACTTCTTTATCAGTTCCTTTCTAACTTCTGAAGATGTACTGCTGGTAAAGCACATGTATGGTTGGCATTTCTTTTATTTTCTTTCTCTTTTTTACTAGTTGGGCAAAAAAATTTCCTAGGCAGGTAGCTAACTATGAAATTGTTTCCTGCGCTAATTCTGAACAAAAAGACCAAGAATGAATTTACTTATGAATGTCCTTTTCTAATGTGCCCTCTTATGCTTCTCCTCCAATGTAAGCAAGCTTACTGTCTTTTTCTAAGATTAGCGCATGGATTCTATCTTTAGCCAAAAGGTTTCATCACTAGATGAACTTCTCATGTGTTTAGTTCTTCCAAATGATGCTCTTGCTTCCTGGGTATCCAACCTGACTTGCTGGTTTATATTGGCTTCCAAAATTTTAGAGTGATAGGGTATCGGAGAGGGAAATTTGCACATTCCTTATGCAATTTGTTAGTATGCATTCAGCTGTAACTCAGAAAATATTCCTGATCAACATGCATCCAAACACTAAAGACATTTATAACCTCACATAGCAGTAAGTCTTGAAGTGATAAATTCAGGTTTGGTGCAGCCACTCAGTGGCTCTTCTTAATATATTGACTTAATTCTTAGGCTTATCCTCTTAGCTAAAAGATCGCTACCTCAAGTCTACATATAATTGAATGCGGCAGCAAAATGGGAGGAGAGAGTTCTCTTTATAATCCCCTTTTAGAAGGTGGAAAATAGTAAGAACACAAGTTGAATTTTCCTTCTATTTCTTTGTTCAGAACTGTGCCACACAGCTACTCTTACCTGCAAGGGAAGCTGGAAAAAAGAATATTTAGTATTTTGTGCTTCTAGAGAGTGAGGCAAGTTCTGATAGTAAGAAAGAAGAGATAGCCGAAGTAGCTGTCATAAAATTATGTTAGTCAAGACAGATTAGTTATGCTACAACATTAGAGATTTATTTCTTGATCTCATGACCTGTCCATTGGGGTTAGCTGAAGGATCTGTTCCACATCTCATTTGAGTTCACAGGCTGACAGAGACTTCCATTCTAAACATTCTTCCATTGTGAGGGAACAGGAACAGGTGCTTCCATGATTAGGGGGAAGGGACAGGGAGAATCATGCAATAGTTCGTGAAGCTTCCACATTACTGTGCATTTTTCACTGGGCAGGTGACAGAACCAGGATATTTGCAAGCAGCCCTAAAGGTTACCACAGTGGGCAAGCAATAATATCTGCATATCCAAATTAACTGCTCTTTGAAATAATTAGAACTCGTTTTACTCTAGAAAATATATTTTGGAAAAGAACACACATTGGAATAATGACGAAAAAAATTGCTTTCTGTATTGCAAAATGTATACGTTCCTTTAACAGATTTATATCAAGCACCTATATACTTTATGGCAGAAATTATGCTAAATCCTAAGAATGAAACAATAATGAAGGCAAAGCTATTCCCTGCCAAAAGGAACTTAGAGTTTAACGAACAAAGCAAACGGATGAACAGGTAATTACTGTACAGAGTGACCCATATTGTTATTGTTCAGGGAATTAGAGAGGGCACCTAATATGGTCTTGGGGATGTTTCAGTAAGTTTCCTGGAAGAAATAACATATAAGCTAAGACTTAAAAGATATGTAGAAATTAGCTAGAAGGAAGGCAATGGTGTGTGCATGTATGTGTGTATTAGTTTGTGTTTGTGTTTGTGTACTGGGCAAATAGACTATTCCATGTAGAGGGAATATTGAGTACTTTATCAAGACTATAGTTAGAGTATAAGGAAAGAGTTGACAGTGAGGCAGCACCAAACTTTACCTTCATAAATAGCAATTTGGTTTTATACTTGTATTAGCATTTTTCCCCCTTGACATCAATGTCCTTGAATGTATTTGCCATTTGCTCTAATAATAAAATACACTTTCTATAACCAAAAACTTACCTCGACTCCCAGTTTCCAGTACCACTT